AGGAAATAGATTAGACTAGTATAATGGACACAGCTTCAACAACTATCCACATTCTGTTATTCTCCTTTGGGTAGAATTCCATTTACTTACCCCCAAAAATGCCTTAGGGAAGGCTAAATATGTAGACTCCAGAGGCTCAGCTGTACCAATGAATAGCTGCGTGACTATGGGGAGGTTACCTAACCTCTCTTATCTTCACCTCTAATAACATGGAGATGATCATTCCTACTGCTTAGAGTGGTGGTGAGGACAGGGGACCTGGATCAGGGCTTTTCGGCTGCAGGTAGGAAGATGCAGGTGGAAGCAGATGGGATAGGCCACAGTCCATCCACTGGCGTTTTATAGAGTGAGTGCCTTCTGTAAGATTTCATTGACAAAAGTACTCCAATGGCTTAAAAACAAACAAACAAACAAACAAACAAACAGGAAAAAGAAACAGGTTGAAGCCTCCACTAGAATGAATGCAAAGGACTCAGCATGTCTTATGTGCTGTCTCCACCATTCTGCTTTTCCAGACTGTCCCTTCTTCAAATCACCGTTTAACTTGTTAAAATCACTTTCGAGCCAGGGGACACTTTTCCAGGAAAGCGAGAAAATGCCAGGGAGAATCGGGGAATGAGGGCGGGGAGAGAAAAGCGTCCTAAGACTTGCATTGCACAAGCTGAAGTCTGGAATTCGCACCAGCGGGATTCCATCCTCTTCCCCCCCACCCCACCCCGCTGCTCCCCACCCCTTCTTCGGGAAGATCGCGACTCTCCCGTCGCTCGCCCCAAGCCTCTGCTTCGTAGGTTCTGGTTTCCCAATCGATCGTGAGTTTCTAGTCCCTGGAGCTGCGTGGGTCGTGAGTTCAAGTCCCTTTCCTTCCGGAGGCGACAACGTTCTCGCGGGTCCCCTTGCCACGCAGCGCGGGCGTGCACGCCCCTCCCCGCCGGGCCGCGCTGCCAGCCCCGCCCCGCCCCTGGGTGGGAAGGTCAAGGGGCCCGGGCCCTCCCAGCCCCCGCACCCCTGCGCGCGCCCGCCCCTCGCCTTCTGCCCGGGCGCTCGCAGCCGAGCGCGGCCGGGGAAGGGCTCTCCTCCCAGCGCCGAGCACTGGGCCCTGGCAGACGCCCCAAGATTGTTGTGAGGAGTCTAGCCAGTTGGTGAGCGCTGTAATCTGAACCAGCTGTGTCCAGACTGAGGCCCCATTTGCATTGTTTAACATACTTAGAAAATGAAGTGTTCATTTTTAACATTCCTCCTCCAATTGGTTTAATGCTGAATTACTGAAGAGGGCTAAGCAAAACCAGGTGCTTGCGCTGAGGGCTCTGCAGTGGCTGGGAGGACCCCGGCGCTCTCCCCGTGTCCTCTCCACGACTCGCTCGGCCCCTCTGGAATAAAACACCCGCGAGCCCCGAGGGCCCAGAGGAGGCCGACGTGCCCGAGCTCCTCCGGGGGTCCCGCCCGCGAGCTTTCTTCTCGCCTTCGCATCTCCTCCTCGCGCGTCTTGGACATGCCAGGAATAAAAAGGTGGGTTCTCGGCGCTGGACTTTTCTTTCTCCGGGCATTTATATTTGACTTTTCACCTCCACAGGATACTCACTGTTACCATTCTGGCTCTCTGTCTTCCAAGCCCTGGGAATGCACAGGTAAGATTTTTATTTTTAAAAAATATCTACAACTTGCCTGTTTCTCCTCTCTCCTTCCCTGCAGGCACAGTGCACGAATGGCTTTGACCTGGATCGCCAGTCAGGACAGTGTTTAGGTATGAGCCACTGTGGATCCTTCATTGGGGTGCTCACTTTGAATCTCTTCTTTTTCTGTTGTAGCATCTCTCTGACCAATCAGCCTCTTCTTCTTCTACTTTTAAGAACTCCTGTGAATATATCGGGCCCACCCAGAAAATCCAGGATAACCTCCCCATCTCAAGGTCAGCTGCTTAGTAAGCTTAATTCCAGCTGCCCACTAATGCTCGCCCTTTCTGTGCCTTTCAGATATTGATGAATGCCGAACCATCCCCGAGGCCTGCCGAGGAGACATGATGTGTGTTAACCAAAATGGCGGGTATTTATGCATTCCCCGGACAAACCCTGTGTATCGAGGGCCCTACTCGAACCCCTACTCGACCCCCTACTCAGGTCCGTACCCAGCAGCTGCCCCACCACTCTCAGCTCCAAACTATCCCACGATCTCCAGGCCTCTTATATGCCGCTTTGGATACCAGATGGATGAAAGCAACCAATGTGTGGGTGAGTAGCCCGGCCTTTTGTTCCTCTCCGCTGTGACATTCTTTGGACTATGTCTGTATTACAGATGTGGACGAGTGTGCAACAGATTCCCACCAGTGCAACCCCACCCAGATCTGCATCAATACTGAAGGCGGGTACACCTGCTCCTGCACCGACGGATATTGGCTTCTGGAAGGCCAGTGCTTAGGTAACAGCTCTCTGGGGGGGTCACAGGGACTCCTGTCTCACTTTGCTTGCATTTCTGTTTCCAGACATTGATGAATGTCGCTATGGTTACTGCCAGCAGCTCTGTGCGAATGTTCCTGGATCCTATTCTTGTACATGCAACCCTGGTTTTACCCTCAATGAGGATGGAAGGTCTTGCCAAGGTATGTGACGTGCATGATAACTTGGACATGATGACAGTCAGCAATGTGCCTTGGCTTTCCACAGATGTGAACGAGTGTGCCACCGAGAACCCCTGCGTGCAAACCTGCGTCAACACCTACGGCTCTTTCATCTGCCGCTGTGACCCAGGATATGAACTTGAGGAAGATGGCGTTCATTGCAGTGGTAATGGGCTTTCGCATTGGAAACTTCCACCTTTACAAACAGCAGGTGTGACTTGTCACCCCAGATATGGACGAGTGCAGCTTCTCTGAGTTCCTCTGCCAACATGAGTGTGTGAACCAGCCCGGCACATACTTCTGCTCCTGCCCTCCAGGCTACATCCTGCTGGATGACAACCGAAGCTGCCAAGGTAAGGCTGTCCGGAGGGGCCTGGCTGGGGTGTGCCTCCGCTTCTTGTCTCCCCTGCATTTCAGACATCAACGAATGTGAGCACAGGAACCACACGTGCAACCTGCAGCAGACGTGCTACAATTTACAAGGGGGCTTCAAATGCATTGACCCCATCCGCTGTGAGGAGCCTTATCTGAGGATCAGTGATAAGTAAGTCACGGCGTCCCCCTGGGGAATAGAAACTTGAGTTCTCACGTGATTTCCCTTTCCACAGCCGCTGTATGTGTCCTGCTGAGAACCCTGGCTGCAGAGACCAGCCCTTTACCATCTTGTACCGGGACATGGACGTGGTGTCAGGACGCTCCGTTCCCGCTGACATCTTCCAAATGCAAGCCACGACCCGCTACCCTGGGGCCTATTACATTTTCCAGATCAAATCTGGGAATGAGGGCAGAGAATTTTACATGCGGGTAAGAGGGAGTGGGGAGTGGGGACGCCATCTTCAGTCATTCGTGTGCATTCTTCCGTTACCAGCGTGCATTCAGCACCACTGCATATGAGGCTTCAAGTCAGGCACTGAGCGTTGAGAAACAAACAGGATGTGGTCTCTGCCCTGGAGGAACCCACACACACCTTAGCGGAGAGGGGGAAAACAACCTAGCAAACACAACACAAAGTGGCGATTCTCAAGTCAAGTCAAGACCCATGGGATGGTGAGTAAATGGAGAGGTACAGAGACCTTATCTTCTCACTGGTGTTCCCCGGTTCTGTCCATAGCAAACGGGCCCCATCAGTGCCACCCTGGTGATGACACGCCCCATCAAAGGGCCCCGGGAAATCCAGCTGGACTTGGAAATGATCACTGTCAACACTGTCATCAACTTCAGAGGCAGCTCCGTGATCCGACTGCGGATATATGTGTCGCAGTACCCATTCTGAGCCTCGGGCTGGAGCCTCCGACGCTGCCTCTCATTGGCACCAAGGGACAGGAGAAGAGAGGAAATAACAGAGAGAATGAGAGCGACACAGACGTTAGGCATTTCCTGCTGAACGTTTCCCCGAAGAGTCAGCCCCGACTTCCTGACTCTCACCTGTACTATTGCAGACCTGTCACCCTGCAGGACTTGCCACCCCCAGTTCCTATGACACAGTTATCAAAAAGTATTATCATTGCTCCCCTGATAGAAGATTGTTGGTGAATTTTCAAGGCCTTCAGTTTATTTCCACTATTTTCAAAGAAAATAGATTAGGTTTGCGGGGGTCTGAGTCTATGTTCAAAGACTGTGAACAGCTTGCTGTCACTTCTTCACCTCTTCCACTCCTTCTCTCACTGTGTTACTGCTTTGCAAAGACCCGGGAGCTGGCGGGGAACCCTGGGAGTAGCTAGTTTGCTTTTTGCGTACACAGAGAAGGCTATGTAAACAAACCACAGCAGGATCGAAGGGTTTTTAGAGAATGTGTTTCAAAACCATGCCTGGTATTTTCAACCATAAAAGAAGTTTCAGTTGTCCTTAAATTTGTATAACGGTTTAATTCTGTCTTGTTCATTTTGAGTATTTTTAAAAAATATGTCGTAGAATTCCTTCGAAAGGCCTTCAGACACATGCTATGTTCTGTCTTCCCAAACCCAGTCTCCTCTCCATTTTAGCCCAGTGTTTTCTTTGAGGACCCCTTAATCTTGCTTTCTTTAGAATTTTTACCCAATTGGATTGGAATGCAGAGGTCTCCAAACTGATTAAATATTTGAAGAGAGCTTGTGTTTGGTTCATTTTGACATCATAGAC